GGATGGTTCTTGTGGTTCGCTAATCTATCTTTCTGGGTACTTTTGTTCCATAGATGATAGTGAAATGTTTCGAGGGTGAAGGAGGACATTCAGCATTCCAGAGAATCCTGGGTAAAGTAAGAGAGGAAAGCCTGGATGTTCAAACTGTTGTGTCCCTGTTGAGGCTGTACCAATATTCTAATCCTGCAGTAAAAACAGCACTATTAGACAGGAAGCCAGAAGATGTAGACACAGTGCAGCCAAAAGGTAGGAGAAGATCCTATGCATTGGAATGGCAGGGTTTTATTTTGGGATGATGCTATGAAGTTTGTTCCAATGACATGTTTCTTTGGTGGCTTAGTTATTAAGTGGTTTTCACATAAGTTTCACATGTAAATTCCAGAAGCTGCATGTTAAATATACACCAACTAAATTTGAGTCTCCATTTCTATCCCACAGTTAACTAGTCTGACACCTTGAAGTTGGAGAATATCATCAATGTTCTCCTGCCCGTCAAAAAGCCACACATCCAAATCAATGACTTGAGTACCCAGGTTGGACTGGTTCGCTGACAGCACTTTAAGGCTGAAGTTTCTCTCATTTGGGTTAGGTACAAAGCAGTGGCCTTGCCAACCAGAAGTTAACCTCTGGCTGGCTCTGCAGCTTTGTGTTTCGACAGATAAATGAAACATTTTTCCTTTCATAGAGTTTAAACAGAATAATAAAGTATTTTCCTCTGTAAAAGCGATTCTGCATTCAGGTGCTCAGAATAAGCTGAAAATCACTTTACTATTCTGTTAGATCTCTCTTGACAAACCATGCTGTCATTTTCTTCAAATTGACTAGCTTCTCTTGTGTGTCTCTAACTCTTTCTCCCCCAGGGAGCACAGAGGAGGGAAAGACCTTGTCTGTTCTGTTACTAGAACACAAAGAGGACCTGATACAGTGTGTAACACAGCTGAGACCTATTATGGAGTCCCTGGAAACAGCCAAGGAGGAATTCCTGACTGGCACTGAAAAAAGGGTAACTGTGTCAAGTGTCTCCTCCCTCCTCCTGAATTCATATAGCACTTAAAAAAATGCTTTTGTGGCACATAGCACTTTATACTTTGCAGTATTTTAATACATACTGCATAGTAAGCATCTCGAAGTCAAGGTGCTTGTTTCATATCCTGTTGCATTCCTCGCGGTAGCTTGCTGAGGGCCTTGCACATGGAGCCATAAGGAAAATGGATGGATGGATGGATGGATGTGTGGGTGGGTGGATGGATGGATGGGTGGACAGTTGGACAGATGGATGGATGGACGGACGGACGGATGGACCGATGGACAGATGGATATATGCTATTCCTGCTCTGACTCAGTTTTTACTGTAAACAACTGTATCCAGAATTAAAATGTTAAGGAAATTTTGTAATTATTATGACACCTTTCCTCTTTATAGAAATGTACTGTACATTTGGAATATGTAGAAAATGGGGAAAGCAATCAAAAAGAAAAAATTCAGATTTCTCCACTCAGAGATGACACTGCTAACAGGCTGAAGCATGTGTTCCCCTCTTTCTCATTTGAGTCATCCCAGGATGAGGTTATATAGAACATATGGTTTTCTAACTTGACTTTTTACCTAATATCTTAATACATGTCTATACCTATAATATGGATTTCGTTTCTTTATCATTGAGCATTAGTATCCTTTTTTTTTTTGCTATTAAAAGTGATGTTGTGAAGAACATTCTTGCACATAAATCTTTCCATACCTCTGAAATTATTCCCTTACTATAATTTCTAAGAAGTGGAATTTTGGAATCAAGAGTATAAAAATTTTCAAGCGTTTGATATATATTGCCAAATTGCCCTTCAGGAAGGTTGTACCAATTTACTCTCCCACCAGCTAGCTGCTAAAATCCTCATAAAACTGCTGGCATGACTTCTCAAGGCAACTAGATAACTATGTTTGTTGGTGTTATTGATTTCAACTTTGTGCTAAAAATACTTTTATATCTGGAAGGAAGGAATAGGGATAGAGTACTTTTGTGGCATCAATTCCTAAAACCGTGGGAAGCGACTTAAGTGTTCAGGAGAGAAAACGTTTAGAAGCCACTGATATAATGGCTAAGCCCTGAATTTACAGTGAGGACTAGATCCTCGATTTTATTTTTCTCAGTGATCTTATGTTGCACATGTGCGCACGCACACACACACACACACACAATGGAAACAACCTTTAATCTCAGAATTACATTTTGTGATTTAATTGTTTTTAAATTTTTAAGTCCTTTGAACTTCTTAGAGAAAGAAAATATACAAAGATTAAACTTCTGTTTTTTTTCTCCTTAGTCTTCAAATTAAGTGTAATTTCAGGCACTCAATTTAAGTAAGTTGCTTATAGCTCTAAAAGTTCCTGATTCCCTCTTTAGTGATTTCATTCGATTACTCATTCAGACCTTTTTCTTTTTAGCTAGATTGAATGTGTCCTTTGAACTGTTTCATTATCTTGGTAAAACAGCATTTATAGATAGAGTCCAAACTCAGCTTCATTCTCTGCAGCAAGATAGACCACACTGTCATTTTCTTCTGTCACTTTCAGTTTACTTGACAGAGAAAGCTGAAGCAGAAGAGCTTAAATTAGTTATAAATCACAAAAACACTTCTTAAGATTGGGGTTCCACCAGAGCTTCTTTAAGTGATTCCTTCTCATGAAAGTTGAAGCAGACTAAGAAAGTGGGAGTGGAGAGGTGAATGTTGATTGAATAGCCACAGTATTTTGACATCGTGTGGAATGTGTACCCAGGCCTTTTCAAACTTTTTTTCTGGTTAGAAACTATGCTAATAATGGATGCCATGGCCTTTATAAATATGTTGGGTTTTGTAAGAAGCAGTAACCAGGAACATATTTACATGAGGACTGGAAACAGAAAAAAAAGGTAATTACTATAGCTGTCATTTATTTATTGCTACTGGTGTCTGGTTGATTGCTTGCCACTGCAGGTGATTCTGAATTGCTGTGAGGGCAGAACACCCAAGGAGACAATAGAAAATTTGTTGCACAGAATGACTGAAGAGAAGACGCTGACTGCTGAGGGTTTGGTAAAACTCCTCCAGGCTGTGAAGACGACTTTCCCAAACCTGGGCCTTCTGCTAGAGAAGTTGCAGAAATCAGCCACTTTGCCAAGCACCACAGGTATTAGTAAATTGTTGACTCTCTGGACTGGACAAACATTATTGTTTTGCTAATATCCTTACAGTCCAACCAAGCCCTGATGATTATGGGACTGAGCTATTGAGACGCTATCATGAAAACCTCTCTGAGATTTTCACAGACAACCAGATTTTATTAAAGATGATCTCACACATGACAAGTTTAGCCCCTGGAGAAAGAGAGGTAAGAGAGGGAGAGAAACAGAGGGAGGGGAGTCTTACGTGAGTGTTTGTGTTACATCTTGAAGGTCATGGAGAAGCTTGTGAAACGTGACTCTGGTTCAGGTGGTTTCAATTCTCTGATATCAGCAGTTCTAGAAAAGCAGACTCTCTCTGCCACAGCCATTTGGCAACTGCTGCTGGTGGTTCAGGAGACAAAGACCTGTCCATTGGACCTGCTCATGGAGGAAATACGAAGGGAGCCTGGTGCCGATGCTTTCTTCCGGGCAGGTAAGTTACCTGCCCTCTGGGGGGGTTTTGCCCCTAATGAGTTTTTGATCCCCCTTTTTTTCAGTGACCACCCCAGAACATGCCACTTTAGAAACAATCCTGAGGCATAACCAGTTGATCTTGGAGGCCATCCAACAGAAGATTGAGTACAAGCTCTTTACCTCGGAGGAGGAGCACCTGGCAGAGACTGTGAAAGAGGTGTGGTGGGAATAAAAAGCGAAATGCCAGAGCCCCACACCTTTGTCTCCTGGTATTCATTTAGATTCTGAGCATTCCCTCTGAGACAGCCAGCCCTGAAGCTTCCCTGAGAGCAGTGCTGAGCAGAGCCATGGAAAAATCAGTCCCGGCCATTGAAATATGCCACCTCCTGTGCAGTGTCCACAAATCTTTTCCAGGCCTGCAGCCTGTCATGCAGGAGTTGGCATACATTGGTAAGGAACGGGCCAGGTGGGAAGGGGGTTCCTCGCAGAGCCACGAGATGTCTCTTTTATGCAGGTGTCCTTACTAAGGAAGATGGAGAGAAGGAAACGTGGAAGGTGAGTAATAAATTTCACCTTGAAGCCAACAACAAAGAAGATGAAAAGGCAGCCAAAGAAGACAGCCAGCCTGGGGAACAGAATGATCAAGGAGAGACTGGTTCCTTGCCAGGACAGCAAGAGAAAGAGGCTTCAGCCTCCCCAGACCCTGCCAAGAAGAGCTTCATCTGTAAGGCCTGCGACAAAAGCTTCCATTTCTACTGCCGCCTAAAGGTGCACATGAAGCGCTGCCGGGTGGCTAAGAGCAAACAGGTGCAGTGTAAGGAGTGCAGTGAGACCAAGGATTCAAAGAAAGAGCTGGACAAACATCAGCTGGAGGCCCATGGTGCAGGTGGAGAGCCCGATGCCCCCAAGAAGAAGAAGAAGAGGCTTCCAGTGACATGTGACCTCTGTGGCAGAGAATTTGCCCATGCCTCAGGTACGTTCAAGAAGGCAAAGGAACAGAGGATGCTTCTGGCCTCTGGTGTGCTTGGCTTCCCTAGGCATGCAGTACCATAAGCTGACAGAGCACTTCGATGAGAAGCCTTTCTCCTGTGAAGAGTGTGGGGCGAAGTTTGCAGCCAATTCCACCCTGAAGAACCACCTTCGCCTTCACACCGGGGACCGCCCGTTCATGTGCAAGCACTGCCTCATGACCTTCACCCAGGCCTCCGCCCTGGCCTATCACACCAAGAAGAAGCACTCAGAAGGTAAGGCGGGGCACAGTTCATTTCTCCTGCAGGCTGACTCTAATAAGCTCCTGTGTATTTGCAGGGAAAATGTATGCATGCCAGTACTGTGATGCTGTGTTTGCCCAGTCTATTGAGCTGTCCCGCCACGTGAGGACCCACACCGGGGACAAGCCCTATGTCTGCAGAGACTGTGGCAAGGGCTTCCGGCAAGCCAATGGCCTCTCCATCCATCTGCACACCTTTCACAGTATGTAGAGACTGTGGATCTCAAGCCCTCAGCTCTTCCTCTCATGGATGTCCCGTGAAACTAGACATAGAAGATCCTTATGACTGCAAGAAGTGCAGGATGAGTTTCCCCACTCTTCAGGATCACCGGAAGCACATCCATGAGGTGCACTCCAAAGAGTACCACCCCTGCCCCACGTGTGGGAAGATCTTCAGTGCCCCGTCCATGCTGGAGCGGCACGTGGTGACCCACGTTGGAGGGAAGCCCTTCAGCTGCGGGATCTGCAACAAGGCCTACCAGGTGACCTCAGGTGCCACTGGGAGCTCTTCCCCCTAAGACCTAACACTTGCCAAATTCCTTGCAGCAATTGTCTGGTTTGTGGTACCACAATCGAACCCACCACCCTGACGTATTTGCTGCTCAGAACCACCGATCTTCCAAGTTCTCATCACTCCAGTGCAGCTCCTGTGACAAAACCTTCCCCAACACCATTGAGCACAAGAAGCACATCAAAGCAGAACATGCAGGTGGAGTTTGGGTACCGCCGGCAGAGAGCGGGTCCCAGCACGTCTTTCTTTATGCACTTCACAGATATGAAGTTCCATGAATGTGACCAGTGTAAGGAGCTCTTCCCCACGCCAGCCTTGCTGCAGGTTCATGTCAAGTGCCAGCATTCAGGTCAGTACCCCTGTCAGCATACTTCTAGGCTACAGCCCTCCCCTTCTGTCTCCCTCTCCTCCAGGGTCCCAGCCATTCCGGTGCTTGTACTGTGCTGCTACTTTCCGTTTTCCTGGAGCATTGCAGCACCATGTCACCACGGAGCACTTCAAGCAGTCAGAGACCACCTTCCCCTGTGAGCTCTGTGGGGAACTCTTCACCTCCCAGGCCCAGCTTGACAGTCACCTGGAATCTGAGCACCCAAAGGTGATGAGCACGGAAACCCAGGCCGCAGCCTCACAGATGGCGCAGGTGATTCTGGGGCCATCAGCTACATTAGAATGCCCAGAGCAGCCTCACGGTCTTTCTCTTTCAGGTGATCCAAACCCCAGAGCCGGTGGCCCCGACAGAGCAGGTGATCACTTTGGAGGAGACCCAGCTTGCCGGGTCGCAGGTGTTTGTGACGTTGCCAGATTCTCAGGCATCTCAGGCCAGCTCTGAGCTCGTGGCGGTGACTGTGGAGGACTTGCTGGATGGCACAGTGACGCTGATCTGTGGTGAGGCCAAATGAGCAGCCTTTCATCCGGCAGAGCCTTCCTGCGTTTGCAGCAGAGAGGAGGCCCCACAGCTTGCCCTTTGCCCTCCATCCCTGGCTGTCCTGAGTGGTGAGCATCTTAGCTTAGCACCAACCAACACAGTCTCACCTAGAAAACAGATGGAAGCTTCGTTGTTCTCATAGAACCAACAGCATCTGAGCCCTCAACACCAACAGCACCATCCTCTGTAGCAGACAGGCCTCCCTCCCCACAGGCCCGCTGCTGCGGCCTCTATGACACTGTCCATCCCCAAGTGACATGTGGCTTCAGAAGTAGAGTCTGAAAGAGCAGTGGGATGGGAGCTGGTGACCAGGGTACCCCAGGAGGCATGATGTGCCGACAGCGCTCAGTGGGCAGAATGGCAGTTAGATATGGGACTTGGCCCACAGTGGGGGCTGCAAATGCTGCCACTGCCTCTGGCCATTTAAAGTGAGAGGGGCACCAACAGACAATTCGGGGACCTTAGGCCCCTTCCTGAGGCACACTTGGCCCCTTCCTCGGTCCTATCATCCTACCCTCTGCTGGGGTTCCCCCTCCACCCAGTGGCCACGCCCAGCACCCTATTGATGGCTATAGGACAGGTAGCCCTCATTTCCATGCCTGATAACCCCTTGTCAGTTGTCAGCTCTTCCCAAAACAAAGCTCTGGAGTTTCTGCTGGAAGTGTTTAATGTGAGGCATCAGCTGCTAGACAGTGTCTGCCTTTCCAGGACATTCTTCTTGGTATTCCTTACCTGAAGCCTGGTTCCCACAGCTCTTCCGTGTCATCTTCATCCCCTTCCTTTAATCAAAGGCTGAAATCTCTGCCTGACCTGGCAGCCTGGCTCCCTCTGGGTCATATGGTGCAGACTGTGACCAGCACCAGGCAGGCAGTCCTGTCTGCGTGTGGAGGAGCAGCCGTGACTGCCCGTGGCTCTGCTGCCGCCCACTCCCTGCCTTGTGAGTGGCCTGCTGCCTCACCTCCCGCAGGCCGCCACACTTATTGCAGGTCAGTGATCCTTTGGAGTTTGAATTTCACAAAGCTTTTTTTATCTTCAGTTCCTAAAATATAATCTGATAATTAATGGTTTGTGGAATCCATTATGAAGTGCAATTAGATAGATGTAGGTTCCTGCCGTTTGGAGAGAATGACTAGCATTTATCTTCTTTTCCTTCCATGCCAAAGGTTGGAGTCTGCTGGTGCGGTGTTTACACACCAGGCAGGGCTGTCTGCCACCTTGTGTGGCTTGACCCCCTGTGGAGGGGAGTGCCTGGTTGGATCCCACACTGGCAGAGATGGGGCCACCCCTTCCTTCCAGGCACATCTCACATTGCCATGTACAGAGGCAGGAGTCACGTTTGGTCACCATGGAAGCTTTTATTGCTCCCACATGGTCAGGTCTCACCCTGCTTGAAGCGCAGAAGGCACAGCCTTACTGACCAGCACGCCCACTGACTGGCATCTGCCGGCTTTGTGCAGGCAGCCCCGACGGTTTCCACAGCGAGCGCCAGCTCCGGCCAGCCTGGGACAGCTCATCCCAGCCGACTACACCTGCTTCTGGTCCTGTCCACATTTTGATACGCAGATCACTTGAGCTTGTCAATTAGGGTTCTGCCATTCTGAAATAAATGAAGTTTCTAAAGCAGAGTCGGCCTCAGAAGCCAAAAACTGACCAGAAGATGGTGCTCAAACCTTTAAGACTTCATCTCCATGTGAAGGGCTCACTGTTTCTACCAAGGCTGTGCCTGTATTAAGGCTTTTCCGTCCTGGGAACTGTCAGTCTGGGAGAGCTCTTGATCTGCAGGTGGCAAAATGGCACTGAATATCCCCTTGGCAGCAGAGAAAACCCACTGAAAGATCGTAGAGTGGCACATGCTTACAGGGCATTGGTGCCAAGTCCAGTGGATGAGAATCCAGCCCCTCACAAGCTGTGGGATGGGGCTTGGGAGTTGCAGTGAATGTCATTAAAATTTCTTCCAAAACAAAACTAGAAATAATTGCTGAGGGCTTATAGGGAAGTGATTTAAAAAGAAAAAACAAACAACAACAAAAAAAACTCTTCGGAATAAAGAGGGCTGTAAATTTTGAATTCCAGTGTCAGATCCTTTCAAGCACTGAGAAATTCTTTCTCAGGTTTCTTTTTTTGGGGGAGACAGGGTCTTGCTCTGTCACCCAGACTGGAACACAGTGGCACGATCTTGGCTCACTGCAACCTCTGCGGGCTCACGCAATCCTCCTGCCACAGCTTCCCAAGTAGCTGGGACCACAGGCGTGAGCCACCACTGCTGGCCAGTTTTTGTATTTTTTTTTTTTTTTGTAGAGACAGGGTCTCGCCATGTTGCCCAGGCTGGTTTAAAACTCCTGAGCTCAAGCAGTTCTCCCACCTGGGCCTCCCAAAGTGCTAGGATTACAGACATGAGCCACTACGCCTGGCCAGGTTTCTGTTGGAGACCCAGATTGTGACAAGACATTTGTTTTCTTCGGAATCACCAGATTTGCAGCTTACTGTGCCGAGAGTGGACTGGCTGCCGGGGCCCATCAGATGCCCTCTGGCCCATGGCACACTCAGCAGAAGGCACAAACCCAGTGCTGGTTCTCATCAAGAAAGAGGGGAAGGCCCTTCCCGAGTTTACTGTCTGCTCTGAGTGGGCTCCGCACTGGCTGACTGATTTTATAGTCTTGCTCTCTAGAGAAGCCCAGGCATGGATCTTATAGGAAAACTTTCTGACTCTGCTTGGCCATTTTATCCTTTTCTCCTACTTCTGCCCAAGAGACCTGAATTGCTGCCATAGAGGACAGTGTTTGTGTGGTCTCCTGAGTCCACATCGCTCGCTTCCATGGGGTCCCGGTGTTGTTTTTGCCTCGTTCCCCATAGGCTGCTGCCCTTATGGCCTCTGGACTGAACTCTGGGGCCTTTGGGGTGGTGTGAAGGAGTCTGTGGGCTTCTTGGAACACATGGATCTGTTCGGTGGGTCCCCAGACCTCTGCTCCCAGAGCTCATGGCCCAGGTGGTGAGGAGGGAAAGGCAGTCAGATTCCAGGCTGGAGTGTGATTCTGTGGGAATACTGGGGTCAGTTATGGAACAGGACTTGCCCATCATAGGTAAGTGAGACAGCAAATAGATGATTCAAGAGCAAGGATTACTGCGGGAAGGTGAGACTCCTACTGTCCACGCGCATGAGCAGAACCTGGAACCAGAGGGGCAGGGACCAGGGGTCTTTACTCATTTATTTTATGGGTAAAGAGACATGAAGAGACAGCCTCTCTCTTCTGTCTCAGAAGCTCTGTGTTTGGGAAACTTTGAGCCCAGTGAGTAGCAGGGTCTGCAGTGTGAGTACCAGGTTTCCCTGGCAATCCAGGTCTCCTCTGAGGAAGCATTCTGACTTCCCACTGACCACGGAAGGCATGTCAGCTTCATGCCTCGGGCTAGAGTTCTGATAATCGGGGCTGAGGGGTGAAAAGAAATCCAGTCAGACAGACAGTGGGGAGACAGGTCCCTGCCCTTTATTTGCGGGATCAATCAGGGACTCCCAGAAAGGAAGGAGAATGGTGAGAAGGGCCCTAAGAGTTCGTCTCTCACCTGGGGGCTGGTGACGTGGTCACCACAAGCTGAAGACAGGCTAATGGGGTGGCGGGTGTGTGTTTAAACCTCACGTGCCTGGAAGCTGCACATTGACCAAAGGAGGGAGGGAAGTGCTAACCATGTATAGAGTGGGCAGGCGGTTCCAGGGAGACAAGCAGCATGTTATTAAATTGGGCCTAGGCAGTTGGACGATAATGGAGAAAAAGCAGGGATGCTATAATGAGTCCTCCCCAAGGGTGAGTTCAGCACCCCAGCCCTGTTCTGCTTGTATCCCAGTGATACTTGGGAGGTAGGAAGAAAATGGGAGTAAGAGAACAATTTGGGGCTGAAGGGAGTGTCAGAGGCACGTTGATCCTTGTTTTGTTGTCATGGAAACTTCGGGGCTGGTGGGACTTAGGCCAAAAGCTCAGAGGCACAGCCAAAATTTAGAAGCTTGCTACTCCTACGACTCGGCCTATAAGGAAGAGAGAAGCTGTCTGTACTTTGGGGACTACATTGCTGAAGGAAAAAAATCACTCCCTGGCTAATTAAGATTGCTTCCAAATTGGGGGAATGTGTGTCATTTCCTTTACCAAGGCCAGTCATCCCTGCTTCCACCCATGGTCAGGACAGTCAGCCACTACGTGATGCTGTATAAATTGGATTACAAACCATATTCTTGTTCAGCTTGCACTAATCTATATAAATAAAATATGTACTTTGAAAAAAATTAGGCTACATGAGTTTCAAATGGACTGTGATGTTATAGACCTGCTTTCTCTTTGGTTCTGGGCCAGTGTCAGACGGGGACAGGGGTGATAGGCCTGGTGTCCTAGGGGCCATTTGTGTACCTTGAGGCCGTGTTAACATGGCCTGGGGGAAAGAAAGCTCTCCTGTCACTTGGAGTCTCATTCCTAAACCCTCCTTCCCAGGGAGCAAGTGTGGGGCAGGGTTTCAGAGCACAGGCTTTGGTGTCCAGCCTGGGTACATCCAGCTGTCCCGCTGTCTAACTGACATTGTGTGAGATGCTTACTCTCTCTGAGCTCCCTCCTCCTGGCTCCCAACTTTATTATAAAATGGGGAAAATGATTGTGCTTGCCCTACAGAATTGTAGTATGAATTAAAAGTCTGGATTTAATGTATTTAATATAGAAAATTTTAGCTTTTATTAATAAAAGTTTTTGGCATACAAGTCAACTATTCCCTGCATTCTCTGGCACTAAA